TTTCACCTTCAGCAGTTGGAGAAATGGATAAGAGTGGAGAGTTAATGGTTTGTCCTGTAATTCATATAGAGTGGGGCAAGACAAAGTCATGGAGCAAAAAAGAACAGGATCTGGCCTCCAAAGAAACACACCCAGGCTCAGAAATGTAGGATCCCTGGGCTCGTATTTTTCATCTGTAAAAAGTACGCACATACATACTACACTGCCTTGTATACCTCCGATTAAGCGATGCATGTAAAATACTCAGCTCAGTGTGGCCTGAGATTTAAAGGTTTCTTGAACTGCTTTGGAAGGCTCTTTGGGCGAGATCATGTTTTCCTGAAAGACATGCAACGGTTACCCAAGAGCAGGGGAACCAGTGGGTGGGAGAGACTCACTTTTCTGTGTACTTCACGGTTGTTTGAATGTTTAGCCATGTGTATTATTGCTTTTAAACATGATTCACAAAGTAAAAAGAAACAAAAAGCATCCTTATGGTTGAAGATCTGAACTACCTCGGAATCTCTTTATTCAGGTGTTCCTTAACTCTAGGATGCAGGTTCCGTAGTGGGCGGACCTTCCAGCAACCAGAGTTTGGAGAAGCGAAGGGGACACTGGTGGATCTCCACCATGAAAATTGGCGCTTTGGGAATGTCCAAAATTTCCAGGGCAACCGTCCGTCGCCCCTCCCCGACCCCGCCTCCTTTTAAAGGAGAAACGGAGTCCCAAAGAGGCATGCAGCAAGGTGCAGCGGTAGCCCGGGTTTCCTTCGGCTTTTGCGGCCTTAGCATTATGTCTAGGTTTGAACTGTGTTCAGTCTCTTTTACCTCCCCCTATTCGATACGCAGAGCGAATTCGATTTGAGATCTGAGGGCAGACCCGAACCAGGAAAGCAACTCAGACGCTAGGGCCCCGAGGGGCGGAGCGAAGCGGTACCCGCCCCCTGGCGGCCGGAGCCAATCAGCGCGGGCGTTGAGCCGGCCAATTAGCGCGTGCAGGGGGCGGCCTGCCAATGAGCTCGGGGCCCCTCGGGAGGCGGAGCTCCGAGCGCCACCGGGAGGGCTACGCGGCGGCCGCAGCCATGGGTGCTGGGCCTGCGGGGGCGCGGGGGGTGCGCGAGGACCTGCGGGGCGGGGCGGGAGAGAAGGCTGCCGGGACCGGCCCTAGACACTGAGCCGCGGTGGGATCCCCACCGGCTCTGCGAGGCCCTGCGAGCGCCAGGGAGGCGCCACGAGGGAGCCGGGCAGCCGCGGGCCACTTCAGGGGGGCCCGCCTCGCCGCCCGGGCGGTCGAGAGATCCTTGGGGGCACATCTCGGGGTGCGGTGACCCGCCCGGCGCATTTCGGGGGTCGGGGCGCAATTGCCAGGGGACATCTGGAGCCCGGCCCTGCTTCTGTCGGGCTCCAGGGTACCCCTGGATGGCTGCGCTGTGCCCTCGCCGGCCGCCCGGGCGCCGCAGCGGCTGAGTTCGCCGGGATCGCCGGGCCGCCGCCCTTGCCACCCGCTGCATGCTCGGCGCCCGGGTCGCGGCCCACCTGGACGCACTGGGCCCCCTGGTCCCCTACGTGCCGCCGCCGCTGCTGCCCTCTATGTTCTACGTGGGCCTGTTCTTCGTCAATGTGCTGATCCTGTACTACGCCTTCCTCATGGAGTACATCGTCCTCAACGTGGGCCTCGTCTTCCTGCCCGAGGACATGGACCAGGCGCTCGTGGACCTCGGCGTGCTCTCCGACCCCGGCTCGGGCCTTTACGATGCTGACTCGGAGCTCGACGTCTTTGATGCGTACTTGGAGTAGGGTCTCGACTGCTGTTCCCCTCTTCCCTACACGATCCGCAACCCATGCCCTGGACCAGCCGCCCAGATCATGCCGCCGCAGCTGGTTGGGGGCACCATCTGGACGGGGATGGTTCCCCAGGAGGAGACCCTCCCCTGCCTCCGAGGCCTGTAAGTGCCCTCTCTGAACAGGATGAGGGCGGTGCTAATAACCCCCCTTTTTCCTTCTTGTTAGACCTGCTCCCCTCAAAAGCTTCGTGCCAACAGAGAGGTTCCTGTTTGAACCCAGGAGAGTGGAAGAGAGATTGGGACTGAGTGCTGAGGTTGGGAAGGCACCTGCTCCCACAGAAGGGGGAACGCAAGAGGCATCCCAAGACCTCATCTGCCTGCAGTGTCAAATCGATGGCCTGGCCTTGGCTTCTGATTATTTGCAGCTGCGATGGATGTTTACAGGAACCCAGCCAGAGTTTGCCTCCCTGCACTTCATCCCGGAGCGCACCTGCTTCCCCCACTTCACCTTCGGAGAGGACACTTCAAACTGCGGACACACGCAAAAGCGACTCCCAGCTCCGTTTGATGTGAGTTGAGCCTTCAGGCCAGCTGGGTTTAGCCCGAGGCTGGTCTTAGATGCAGCGACTGTTTCAGGGGTGACTCAGAAGAAAAAGAAGCTGAGGAAGCTGTTGGGGGGCTGAGGGTGGGATTCTCGCTCCTTCATTTCAGGTTACTCGTTCTTCAGCAAGTTGGCAAAACAGACATCATGCTGGTGAGTGCCACGTTACTCCCCTGGCTGGAAATGCTTTTCTGAAAGTATGAGTGTTGTGCCTACTTAATTCTGATAAACCTGTCTAAGCAATACTTAGGAGGCTTACTTCTTTGGATTAAAAAAAAATGTATGCAACTCCAACCCCTGGGGCCCTGCCTTTTTTTTTAACTTTG